CAGGTGCCTCTAATCCCAGCTACTCTGGAGGCTGAGACAGGAGAATCACTTGAACCCAGGAGGCAGATGTTGCAGTGAGCCAAGATCGCACCACTGCACTCCAGCCTGAGCGATGGAGCAAGACTCCATCTCAAAAACAAACAAAACTAAATCCCCCCAAAAAACCAAAAACAAATATCTCTTGAAGACCTTCCTTTCAGTTCTTTTGGGTGTATGCTCAGAAGTGGAATTGCAGCTGGGCGCGGTGGCTCATGCCTGTAATCCCAGCACTTTGAGAGGCCGAGGTGGGCGGATTACCTGAGGTCAGGAGTTGGAGACCAGCCTGGTTAACATGGCGAAACCCCGTCTGTACTAAAAATACAAAAATGAGCCAGGTGTGCTGGCGCGCGCCTGTAACCCCAGCTACTTGGGAGGCTGAGGCAGGAGAATCGCTTGAACCCAGGAGGTGGAGGTTGCAGTGAGCTGGGATCACGCCAATGCACTCCAGCCTGGGCGACAAGAGCGAAACTCCATCTCAAAAAAAAAAAAAATTGTTCCAGAGAAGTGAAGAGAGCCCAGCGGGAGCCCGCAGTGGGGACAGCCTGGGCAGAGACTTGGGGAGATCCCCATTCTGGGTGGAACGGGCCGAGGACCACTGTTTTCCCAAGAAGGTCCCATGAAGGAGCAGCCATGCCTCTAGGCCCCACCCGGCCTTCAGGGGGTCCCCAGGCTTTAAGGGGACTCCTGGCTCAGGGCCAGGCCCTTGGTGCTGGAGGAGGTTGTAGGTGGAGGACGGGGTCACCAAGAGGGCAGCCGGGACCCCTGGGCTGCAGACAAGAAAGGGACTGTGGGGTCCACCGGGTCTGGGCCACATCAAGAAGTGTGGTTGAAGACCCGCCCCTAGGGGCTGAAAGCCAGGGCGCTGCCAGGCATGAGAGGCCCCAAACAGCCCTTGGGCCCAGGAGGGTGAAGCTGGGAGTAGAGGGCAGAGCTCCCACCCCGCCCCGCCCCCAGGGGGCGCCCCGGGCCCGGCGCGAGAGGAGGCAGAGGGGGCGTCAGGCCGCGGGAGAGGAGGCCATGGGCGCGCGCGGGGCGCTGCTGCTGGCGCTGCTGCTGGCTCGGGCTGGACTCAGGAAGCCGGGTGAGCTCGGGGCGCTGCTGGCGGGATGGGGAGGCCGCGGGGAGTCACTTCTTGTCTCCCGCAGAGTCGCAGGAGGCGGCGCCGTTATCAGGTAGGGCGCCCAGGACGCGCGATTCCTGCCAGCCGCGGCTCAGCAGTTCCTCTGACCATCCGAGGACCATGCGGCCGACGGGTCATCACGTCGCGCATCGTGGGTGGAGAGGACGCCGAACTCGGGCGTTGGCCGTGGCAGGGGAGCCTGCGCCTGTGGGATTCCCACGTATGCGGAGTGAGCCTGCTCAGCCACCGCTGGGCACTCACGGCGGCGCACTGCTTTGAAACGTGAGTGGGGGTGCGAACGGAGGGGTGCGGGGGGGCCCCTGACTGCTCTCTTCTCTTCTGCCAGCTATAGTGACCTTAGTGATCCCTCCGGGTGGATGGTCCAGTTTGGCCAGCTGACTTCCATGCCATCCTTCTGGAGCCTGCAGGCCTACTACACCCGTTACTTCGTATCGAATATCTATCTGAGCCCTCGCTACCTGGGGAATTCACCCTATGACATTGCCTTGGTGAAGCTGTCTGCACCTGTCACCTACACTAAACACATCCAGCCCATCTGTCTCCAGGCCTCCACATTTGAGTTTGAGAACCGGACAGACTGCTGGGTGACTGGCTGGGGGTACATCAAAGAGGATGAGGGTGAGGCTGGGGACAGGCGGGTCAGGGAGGAATGGGTCTCATTGTCTTTTGTCATCCTCTGCAGGACAAGGTGCTGGCTGGCACTCTGAGGCAGGAATTGGACAGGTGTGGGCTCCTGTCAGGCTCTGAAACTTCCCCAGTGCCTTGCTGGGGGTCAGCGGGGCAATATCCCCCTGACTCTCCTTATCTGGGAGTAGGTCCTGATGACTGCCGCCTCCCAGGGGTGCTGGGGGTCCCTAAGAGTGCTGCAACAAGCTTGTGTCCAGGCCTGGAAAGCGCCCAGCTGCTACTGAGGCCAGGGCTGCAGCCAGGCTGCCCCTCCCCCAGGTCTGGCTTTGGATGCTCATCTGAACACCGTCTCAGCTGCCTTCGCCCCTCCCTCGGCTCCTTTTGGCTGAGGAATCTCTCCATGGCTGCAGGCAGGGCCATTGTTGCCATTCTACAGATAGGGAAAGTGCGGCTGGGGGAGCTCTGACAGCCTGTCCCTCCCCGGGGCCTTCTGTGATGCTGCTGAGGGCCTCTGTTGTGCTGGGGTCTGGGTTGGAGCTGGGGGTAATGGAGATGAACCTGCCAGGCACAGTGGGTGCCCCAGGGCCCCCACCCCCGCAGCCTATGCCATCCCTCCATAGAGGGGCCTCAGGTTGCTGTCTCTCTCCTTCCCACTATCGTCCGCACAGCACTGCCATCTCCCCACACCCTCCAGGAAGTTCAGGTCGCCATCATAAACAACTCTATGTGCAACCACCTCTTCCTCAAGTACAGTTTCCGCAAGGACATCTTTGGAGACATGGTTTGTGCTGGCAATGCCCAAGGCGGGAAGGATGCCTGCTTCGTGAGTGTCCTTGCCACCACTCCCAGCCCAGGAAAGCATCCTGTGTCCCTGTGCCTTATTTGACCCTCATGCCAACCCCGGGAGGTGGAGACTGTTGCCCCACTCTGCAGATGCAGAAACGGAGGCTTGGCTGCTGCCAGGGGGAGGAGGAGGATGTGCACCCAGTCTACCCAGCCCCATAGCCCTTCCCACTCTCAGCCCCTCCCCTGCCCCACTCACTCTGCCCCAGGCTGACCTCAGCCCCGCTGCTCCCCAGGGTGACTCAGGTGGACCCTTGGCCTGTAACAAGAATGGACTGTGGTATCAGATTGGAGTCGTGAGCTGGGGAGTGGGCTGTGGTCGGCCCAATCGGCCCGGTGTCTACACCAATATCAGCCACCACTTTGAGTGGATCCAGAAGCTGATGGCCCAGAGTGGCATGTCCCAGCCAGACCCCTCCTGGCCGCTACTCTTTTTCCCTCTTCTCTGGGCTCTCCCACTCCTGGGGCCGGTCTGAGCCTACCTGAGCCCATGCAGCCTGGGGCCACTGCCAAGTCAGGCCCTGGTTCTCTTCTGTCTTGTTTGGTAATAAACACATTCCAGTTGATGCCTTGCAGGGCATTCTTCAAAAGCAGTGGCTTCATGGACAGCTCATTCTCTCTT